TCTCCAGTTTTTCCTCCAGTTTTCCATTCTCTAATTTACATTTATGAAATGCACATCTGGTATTATCCCTTGTTCTTAAAAGTCATTAATGGCTTCCATTTACCTCCAAGATAGACCATAAACTCACTCCACAATGTGGTCCCAACCTGCTCCTTGGACACCATTTCCCATTATACTTCCTTATTAATTGTATATACTATAACCACACCAGACTGCTGTTCACCATTCCAAAAATGGGTCATATGCTCCCATGTTCCCAGGACAAATGCCCTACATTCTTGTCAAAAATTCCACCTGTTAAAATGTTTGATTTTCTTAAAGGCGCAGCTCAATGTCATTTTCTGATTATCCCGAGCTAAAATTCATTGCTATTCCTAACAATTCTATGTTTATAGTTCTCTTCTGACACTTATTTGTTTTATATTATGAGATCAGTAATATACCTTTTATATAATAGATTGGAAGCTCCTCGAACTTTAGAAAATAATTCAACTTTGTAGCTATATAACAACTAGCATAGTTGTCATATATTTTTAGCTTTTTAAATATGTAGGGCTCATCTCCCCACATATACTGTTGGCTTTGGCAGGCAGTGACCATTTGCAACATGAGTTTGCTTCTGTATTTGGGGTGTTAACTTTAAATTTGCTTCTACCAGTTAACTTCCTTGGGCAGGTGGCCAAAAGGAAGTTATTCTAATTTCTTCTTTCAATGATTGCCGTGAGGGCTAAGAGAAGTAACATCTGCAAAGCACTGGATATATTAGGATCTCAAAAAAAGGTAGCCATTGATTGGTTGCTTTATGTTTGAAGTTGGCACAACACTTTATGTTGCTGAGTCTTGGCATGAGCCATCCAGTCTCAGGGATTGATTGTCTCCCATAATAAAACATGTGTGCAGTTTAATTCTAGCACACTCTCCAAATAAACATTTCCCTCTTCCCTATTGTACCTTTGTGAACTGCCAGCATGTTTCCATTTGCTCTAAAATAATCTACTCAGTAGTGTCTTGTAACTGCTTTTTTTTTTTTTTTTTTTTTTTTTTTTTTTTGAGACGGAGTCTCGCACTGTTGCTCGGGCTGGAGTGCAATGGCATGATCTCGGCTCACTGCAACCTCTGCCTCCCAGGTTCAAGCGATTCTCCTGCCTCCTAAGTAGCTGGGATTACAGGTGCCTGCTACAATGCCCAGCTAATTTTTTGTATTTTTAGTACAGATGGGGTTTCACTATGTTGGCCAGGCTGGTCTCAAACTCCTGACGTTGTGATCCACCTGCCTTGGCCTCTCAAAGTGCTGAGATTACAGGCATGAGCTACTGTGCCTGGCTGTAATTGCTTTTAATTTTGAAGGATTTAAAAGATTATTATTATCTATTTGTCTCTGAACTATTTCTTTGTATACCTTTACTCTGGTCTTCTTGGAACCTAAAAGAAAGCCTCAGTCTTGCAGAGTATAATGCCTGAAACATAACATCAATAGATAAGTATTTGTTGACTCAATAAATGGGGAATAAGTGAATGGCTTCCATGCTCCTGGTAGGCAAAAAAAATGCAAACTATTTAGTTATGTGAGTTGTCTATATTAGTCGTGCAAAACTATCCTGGGTTTCTAGGCAGCATATCTGAGAATGTTTTTTAATATCTGGGGGTAGATTAATCTACTCCTCCCTTAAATAACAAGTCGATCCATTGAGAAGAAAGTGCTATGGTGTACTCAGGCAGAATTTAAAAGAACATGAGCATTACATGAAGCAGGAAGTTAATTTGCCTGCTGGAGTTGATGAGGAAGTAACACAGGGAATTATTATTCATCTCTTTAGGACTGCCAGGGTGAAAAGTTTTCCCTCTTATTACCTAATGAGGCTCTGCCAACTGGGTACCCCATAAGCTCCTACTGTCTGAAAAGCAGTGCCAAATCAGGACTTTTGTTGGGAAAACTGACTCTGTGCCCATGCGGGTGCAAAAGTCTGTCTGCATGCTCTGGGCAGTGTGTGCTGAATGACAAGGTGAGTCTAAAGGAGACAAAGTGACTCCTTCTACCTAGGTTAGATTAGACGACGGCAAGGGCAGATAAAGTTATCTGGGAAACTCCATGTACCAGGCTCTGGAATCAGATCTGTTGGATTCTGCCTTCAGAGTAGAATGTCTGACTGGCCTTTCTATTGCCCTTATCAATGAAGACTGTTTAAAGCTGAATTGACTGAGCAGTGTTTTTTTGTTTTGTTTTTGTTTTTGTTTTTTTTTGTAGAAGGCTGTCGCAGAGTAAAATAATATCATGAAATGACTTCATAATTAGCTACTTTAGATTCATTTGTGGGAAAAAAAGTCAAAGTCAAAACTTTACTTCCTTTTCTTTTCCTTCCCAAAACACCTACATCACCATGCCCTATTTTCTAATTTTTTTTTTTTGCCAAAGTTATTGACTAATAAGATCATGGTATCTTACTGGCAGAGTAAGTGGATTATTTTAATTCCCATTGGACTTCTTTTCCAAGTGACTTCCTCAGCAATAAGGAAAGAGTTCCCACATCTGAGCTCTAAAAGTGGTTAATGGATGTGTCTTTCTCTACAAATTTAGTGTCTTAAAGGCACACAACATACTTACTTAAAGGAAGCTCTCCTGTAGTTCTACTGTGATTTTCATGTCCATGCCCATGGGAAAGAGCCTCTGTCTTCAATCTTACATAGTTACTCTGGGTCTCATAACCAAATTAAGAGCAGAAGAAAATACTGAGTGGTAAATTAAATCAGCTTTCCCAGAGGTTAGAAACACTTCTCAGCTACCTCTGTATTCATACATCTATTTTCCAATCTGTTCAATTCAGCTGTCACAATTTCACCCCATTTACCCCTTGCTAACACTTGAAATGCTGCCTTTAATTAATTCTCCACACTCAGAACTTTGAGCAATGCCAAGTTAGTTAATTATCCAAGTGTATTGCTTTAAGCATTTCCTAGATGCGAATTATAAAAATTCTTGGTGAGTGCCAGCATCATATCTTCAAAGACTTGAGCTTCCTTGCCCTCCACAGAGCTGTGCTGGATACGAAATGAGCAGATGGCACAGAACAGTATCTAGATTAAATTTTCTCTCTCAACTATGATATAGGTATCCAGAAACATCCTCCTTTACTTTACTGATGAAGTGGAAAGGTTGAAAGGAAAGGTGTAACCAGCTTTTGAATAAGTTGGACTAGAATTATTATTGTATAACTTCTCTAAGATCTCTAGGGGCTTATAGCTTTGTGCTAGGTGTTACCAGTTGAAATGAGATAAGATTATCATGGATGCCAAATTTTACTGTTGTAGTAGAAATTTGTTTTACAAAACGTCTCTCATGAGAAAAGAAAGGAAAGCAATAACATTTATTTATTTTCTTTTTCTCTGCAGGCATTCTAATATATGCATTCTTCATAACAACTGTGTGAAACATATTAATATCCTCATTGTTAACGATGAAGAAACTAAATCTCAGGAAGAAAAACTAAGTGAAGACAAAAGAAGGATTTGAACTGAGGTTTGTCAGACTCTCGGGACCATGCTGTTGAAACCACTAAACCACGCTGCCTCTGGGTCACTTGGTAAACAGCATTTAACCATTAAGAAAGTCATTAATGTTCTTTTCTAAACTTTGAATTTTTACAGATTATTCTGGGAGATTCTGGGAGTCTTTTCTCCAACACTCCAGTGGCATCTGACTATGTGAGCTGATAAGATCTATAGATCTGTGAGTTGGCAGAGCTGTGAAAAGTTTCTCCCTTCTTAGGACATAAGCAGGAAATCTTGATACAGGAATCAATAAGGGGAAAGAGAAAATGTTTATTAGAACAAATTTATTATATTTGGGTGAACAAAACACTTATTTTACAGTAGACTAAACTCCAGGATATGGAATATTTCTCAATTTCTTTAACTTGCTATTGTTGAATATAATTTTGGCTATAGTCACTTTGAGTGATGGTTCCAAACAAGGCAGAATTTGGCCTCTAGAAACAGAGAGAAATATCCAGAGAAAATATGGAACGTTCACTGGCCTCAGAGTAAAAAGTTCCAAATTGAAGTCCTATCTTTGGTGACAATTAATGGAATGAAGTTGGGTTAGTCATCAGACTTTTAAAAACCTTCGTTGCTGAATCTGCAGAATGGGCACATTAGAAATGTCAATCATATTGCTGCCATGCAAACAGACTCCTCTATTTGGTGCTATTTCAACCAAGTAACTTTCCTGCCTACAGCAACAGAAAACTGGTTCAGGGTGAACACCTGTCATAAGGTGAACTAGCTAACTTTGAGGAGGTTTATCATAAAAAGATGAACTGGATTTGAAATAGGAAACAGAGTGAAACATGAGGTAGAATCAGGACCAAGAGAAGTCTTGGTGAGCCGAAGTTAGGATCATTTCAATCAAGTAACAGTGAGGTTGAGAAAAGATTTATAGACTCAAAGACAAGACTAAGTCAGTTATTACATTAGCATAGTCATTGAGACCATAGGTTTTGGAGTGAAATGGATGTAGATTCTTATTAGCTGTGTGATCTTCAGCAATTTACTTAACATCTCTAAGGTTCTGGTTTCTTGTCAGTAAAATGAAGATAATAGTAAATAAATAGTAAAATGGAGATAATTTTCATTATAAGATTGTTGTGAGGATTTTAATTAATACATGATAAACCCGTAGAACAGTGGCTGGCATTTTGCTAATTCTACATCAGTGATATGGTTTAGCTGTGTCCCCACCCAAATCTCATCTTAAATTCCCACATGTTGTGGGAGGGACCCAGTGGGAGGTAATTGAGTCATGGGTGCATGTCTTTCCCATGCTGTTCTCATGGCAGTTAGTCTCATGAAATCTGATGGTTTTATAAAGAGGAGTTCCCCTGCACAAGTGCTCTCTCTTTGCCTGGTGCCATCCATGTAAGACGTGACTTGCCCCTCTTTGCCTTCTGCATGATTGTGAGGCTTCCCCAGCCATGTGGAACTGTAAGCCCATTAAACCTCTTTCTTTTGTAAATTGTGCAGTCTCAGGTATGTCTTCATCAGCAGCATGAAAATAGACTAATACAGTAAATTGGTATCAGTAGAATGGGGTGCTGTGGAAAAGATACCTGAAAATGTGGAAGCAACATTGGAACTGGGTAACAGGCAGAGGTTGGAACAGTTTGGAGGATTCAGAAGAAGAGAGGAAAATGTGGGAAAGTTTGGAACTTCCTAGAGACTTGTTGAATGGCTTTGACAAAAATGCTGATAGTGATATGAACAATAAGGTCCAGGCTGAGGTGGTCTCAGATGGAGATGAGGAACTTGTTGGGAACTGGAGCAAAGGTGACTCTTTTCATGCTTTAGCAAAGAGACTGGTGGCATTTTGCCCCTGCCCTAGAGATCTGTGGAACTTTGAACTTGAGAGAGATGATTTAGGTTATCTGGTGGAAGAAGTTTCTAACCAGCAAAGCATTCAAGAGGTGACTTGGGTGCTGTTAAAGGCATTCAGTTTTTTAAAGGGAGCAGAGCATAGAAGTTTGGAAAATTTGCAGCCTGACAATGTGATAGAAAAGAAAATCTCATTTTCTGAGAAGAAATTCAAGCCGGCTGCAGAAATTTGCATAAGTAACAAGGAGCCGAAAGTTAATCCCCGAGACAATGAGGAAAATGTCTCCAGGGCATGTCTAAGGTCTTCACAGCAGCCCCTTTTGTCACAGGCACAGAGACCTAGGAGGAAAATATGGTTTAGTGGACTGGGCCCCAGCTGTGTGCAGCCTAGGAACTTGGTGCCCTGTGTCCCAGCTGCTCTAGCCATGGCTGAAACGGGTCAATGTAGAGCACGGGCCATGGCTTCAGAGGGTGCAAGCCTCAAGCCTTTGCAGCTGCCACTTGGTATTGAGACTGCCAGTACACAGAAGTCAAGAATTGGGGTTTGGGAACCTCTACCTAGATTTCAGAAGATGTATGGAAACACCTGGGTGTCCAGGCAGAAGTTTGCTGCAGGAGTGGGGCTTTCATGGAGAACCTCTGCTAGGGCAATGCAGAAGGGAAATGTTGGGTTGGAGCCACCACACAGAGTCCCTACCGGGGCACCACCTAGTGGAGCTGTGAGAAAAGGGTCACCATCCTCCAGACCCCAGAATGGTAGACTCACTGATAGCTTGCACTGGCACCTGGAAAAGTCACAGATACTCAATACCAGTCCATGAAAGCAGCTGGGAGGGAGGCTGTACCCTGCAAAGCCACAGAGGCAGAGCTGTCCAAGATCATGGGAACCTACCTCTTGCATCAGCGTGACCTGGATGTGAGACATGGAGTCAAAGGAGATTATTTTGGAACTTTAAGATTTGATTGCCCTGCTGGATTTCAGACTTGCATGGGGCCTGTAGCCCCTTTGTTTTGGCCAATTTCTCCCATTTGGGATGGCTGTATTTACCCAATGCTGTACCCCCATTGTATCTAGGAAGTAACGAACCTGCTTTTGATTTTACAGGCTCATAGGCCTAAGGGACTTGCCTTTTTTCAGATGAGACTTTGGACTGTAGACCTTTTAGTTAATACTGAAATGAGTTAAGACTTTGGGGGACTGTTGGGAAGGCATGATTGGTTTGAAATGTGAGGACATGAAATTTGGGAGGGGCCAAGGGTGGAATGATATGGTTTGGCTGTGTCTGCACCCAAATTTCATCTTGAATTCCCACGTGTTGTGGGAGGGACCGAGTGGGAGGTAATTGAATCATGGGGGCGGGTCTTTCCCATGCTGTTCTCAATTATAGTAAATAAGTCTCACAAGATCTGATGGTTATTATAAGGGGGAGTTCTCCTATACGAGTTCTCTCTCTTTGCTGCCATCCATGTAAGATGTGACTTGCTCCTCCTTGCCTTCTGCCATGATTGTGAGGCTTCCCCAGCCACGTGGAACTGTAAGTCCAATTAAACCTCTTTCTTTTGTAAATTGCCCCGTCTTGGGTATGTCTTTATCAGCAGCATGAAAATGGACTAATACAATCAGTGTTTGACTTATTACCTGAGAGGTATCATACTAAGTGTTTATGTGATTTATGTCAGTGAATCTTTCAACAACTTTATGAGGATTATTTTATTAATATCTCCACTTTGTGGAAGAATAAACTGAGGCACATACAGGTTTATTAACATCTTCCTGTCACACAGGTAGTAGGTGGCAAAGCTTGCATTTGAAGTGGGGCTTTATGGCTTCAGAGTCTGCTTGTTCACCATTACCTTCCACTGCTTCTCTATAATTGATGAGTAGCAGCAAGAAGAATGTAGAGCAGGCAAATAGAAAGTAGCTGAGCCCTAGAAGTGGCTGATAACTTGTGTAAGAAGAGCAAAATCAGGCTGTGGGGATTTATGGCTGCCCTGGGTTCATTGCAGGTCTTGGGAAGCCTGGCCATGCCTAATCCTTTTTTTTTTTCGGATCCCACAAGATCCTATGTGTCCTTGCAGGAAGTTTCCCGTTTCAGGAGAAGGCTCCAGTGAGCCTCTGTTCCAAGCATGACACTGAGCCACTGGGTGTCAACCCTTGCTCTATCTTGAAGAAACAAGGTTTGTCAAAGATTTTTGTTCCATGGAAACAGGGATTGGTTTGGTTTGGTCACCATCATCCACCTAACATTTAGCATAGCACATAGTAGGGGTTCCTGAAATAACTTTTTGAAAGAATGAGTAAAAAACTGGAGTAAAACAAATGTAAAGCACTGCTTTCTTCTAATTACTGATATAACTATTTCTTTCAATGACTAATTCCTCATGCACTAGTCTACATAGTTATAGAAAAATGACCTTTTGTTGAAAAACAGAAGGAATTGTACAATAGTTATAAAATAAGTGTTTCAAATTCCTATTACTTGAAGGACTGAGGGAGCAAAAAGATATTTCAGGTTATTAATCTATATTTATCATGTCAACAATTTATCAGGCAGAATGCCTAACAATAAAAGCCCCATTATGGCTTCATTTAACATGAAATACCGTGTTATTAACTTACAATATTATGTGTATTTCACCCTGATCATAGACATTTCAAAGAGCTCACAGTCTCTTTCCATCTCTGCAGGTAGTTAAAAAAAGATTTAACTTCTATCGCTATAGCAAACCATATTCTAGTGAATACTGACCTTCTTGAGGGTCATATGCCTATACCCTCTGAACTAAAATTTGCTAATGATATTTCACAAATCTCCAGAAATAGATGCTTTAATTCTGTCCAATGTTACATTCTCTTCAAACAATGCCTCTCTTTTTCTTGCTGAAAATTCATAGCAAGACCAGCGGTCGATGAAGCCAAACACTTCCCAGGCTTCCCCTTGATCCTCCTGCATCAAATGCTTAAAATTTAATGCTGGAGCTTATAGCGCCATGAGCTCCAGAGATAGAAGTAAATGAAAAGTCAACCTTTCAGGCTGTATTTCTGCTCAAGCTTTTGTGTTTGTGGTTCCCCCCACCATGGCAGCTGAAACAGTTTGCTATCAGAACACTCTACTGTCAGAGGAACTTTGTGATCAACACGACGCAGAGATTGGAAAATGTCACTATTAGGGAATTACAGTAACCAGGGCTCTTTCTGACCAGGTCCATTTGTGCTTGCAGAATTTTGTCAACACAGCAGGAGCCTGGGGAGTCAGGCCACTTGTAGTAGCACGTGGGAGTATATGCTTGCTTTTTCTCAGGGAAAATTCAGAAGATTAGAAGGCTTAGCTGCTCTGAGTATCTCTGAGCCTCTGTATCCTCAGAGGATAGTGCTTTAAGGAGGAAGTGTGGTGGGCATCATCTGACATCTGCAATGGCCATGATAGGTTACCATCGTAATCTGTTTTTGTGTCTGTCTTGATAAAAACTAGAAATATAAATTTATGTGTACCATTTCTACAGTAGATTTATCCTAGCATAATTCAGACACTTACAACTTCTTTCTAGGAGACAGAAACTTTGGGGAGAGGATGTGTGACAAGCAAGAACATTGTTACATGATATGGTCACAGGGCTCCTGGACTCCTTTTCTGCACACTCTGCTACACTGCTATGGAGGCCACACTGTCTTATCTTAAGACTTTTCTTCCCTTTACTTTCCCTTCTAGGAATCCCACTCATTTTGCCCACAGGCCTTGGTATTCCCTCAAAATAGTGTTTCTTGTAACAGCCACAGACTCAAAAAATCATTCAATTTACCTTACCCTGAATACCACACAGGCCTCTGAGACAGCCTGGACAAGGCCCTAGTGATGTTTACCAAGTCTCCCTCTGTCAGGTCACTGGATTGCATATTTATTGGCCAGTGTACACACAGCACAGTGATGAAAAATGATACCCCACAGCCATATTGAAGCAATATTCCAAGGTGTGTGAGGCCGTCAACTCAAAACCCTTTGAGAGATTACCCCATCCCCAGCCATATGTTTGGTACTACAGGTACGTTTTTCTGCCTTTACCACTTTGGGAATTTTTTTGACAAGGGGTCTCCGATGACTGCCTTGTTGCTGTGCAGGGAGGAGAGAAGTGAGGCTCAGGTTTCAACTGAGGTGTTAATTATACCAGTGACAGACTTGCTTTATTAGGGCTTAATTGACATCTTTGTCTCAAGCTTGAGAAATCTAAACAAAGAATATTTAAACTTTGGCTTTAGTTTTGCCTCGACCAAAAATAATTATTATTCCTATAAGTTGTATAGTGATGTATTAGGGGTCAAATGGAAATAAAATTTGAGGCAAATCCAATGTCATTTAGAGTTACTTGCTTTGCCACAGCCATGATCCTTACAGCACGAAATAAGCCTCAGATCAGAGGGGTTTCTCTAGAGCAAAGACATAGGTGTGCAGGTGTAGAACACGTTTAAACAAAGCCCCCACCCTTGTTGAAAGAATGTGCTATTCCATTAGAGGTTTTATGAATGTGAGTATCATTTGAATCTTTCTAAATGAATGAGCCTGATTTTCCTAACCATTAACCGTAGAGTAGTTTTAATGGCTCTACTCCATGAAATACATGCTGACAGTGAAACTGCCTTTATAAGGTGTTCTATGACTTTCAATGCTATCGTTCTGTAGTCAAATGTATTTTTATTATAGATATTAACAGTTGGTTAGACTTTCTTTACCTGCCCATTATGTTCATAAATCAGTGCATCTGTAATAGTTAAGAAAGAAGAACTTGTTAAAGCTTATGTTTATTCTTCCACATAATAATCTTAGGAGCTAGATAGGTGCTTATTCATTACCCATTAATGTTGGATTTCTCCAGAATAAATAGAAGACTAAATCTATCCTATGAGCCTTGGGTAGATGCAGAGTTGGGATTTATCAGAGAAATATTTAAATAGTTCATAAGGGCAAGTTCATCCCCTCAGCAGGCATCTACTAAGGTCTGTTGTTGACCAGACTACACACTAGGCTGGGGGTCTCACCAACATGAGGAGGATAAGTCTGACCCTTGAAGAACTTGCTTTCTCATAGCTGAAGGAAGGTTGTGGACGCCTGGTCTGAAATTGACATTTGGAAGCCTGGAGAGGATCAATGTCCTCCCCTTTTAACCCCAGCCTACAGGAAAAGGATTGTGGGGAGAGGAATCTTCCTGGTAGAAGACAGGGAGGGATGACCTGTTGGTGGTAAGACAGATTCAGTTAAGGGGAGGGAAGTAAAAAATGAAGCATGGGATAGGGATAAATGTGATGGAGGTAAGAGATCTTTGTAGAAAACTAATAAAGCCAGTGGAAAAAAGAAAAACAAGAGATATTTTCCCTTCCTTCTAGGAGGAATGGAGGAAATAAATATTCATTGGGTTTCTGCTATGAGCCATACAGTGTGCTAGGTGTTTCACAGGTGTTCCATTTTTTTCTTAAAACAGCCCTGTAAGTTGATGTTATGTCCATTTTATAGGTGGGAGAATGAAGTGAGCAAGGTTAAATATCTACTAAAATTCACATTCCAATGCATGGTAAAAGTGATGTTCAAACACAGGTGTGTTCATCTCCAAACACACTCTGTTTACGTGACAGATGCCAAGACCTCAACTGCAAATGGACAAACATGTTCATTTATTAATTCAACAAATGTTGAGCCCTATTGTCTGCCAGACAGTCGAGGATATTTCTCTCTCACTCCTTACTTTTGGGCTTTCATGCGTTTCTCCTCTCCTTGCCTCTAAGCCTTATACCCTTTTAAGCTTTTTTTAATTTGTCACTTGTGAAGAATTGATGATTTTGTATCCCAGGTCTGCTGTTCAGGAAATTAAATTGTTTTGTTACTTTGAGCCTGTGAGTTCTCTTCTGTAAGGTGAAGGATAGTAAGAATCTTTCTTTCATAATGTTGGGTAGTTTAAATGAGGTAATGTATGCAAAAGAGCCCAGTGCCTGACAGATGGCAGGTGCTCAACATGTGTGTTCATTAAGGTAGTCAACCAAAGATTCTCCCACCGAAGCAGAAAGTGGTACAGAGAATATCTCCTTGGAGAACAATAACTCTGCTGATGGTGATGATGGTGAATAATGATACAGAAAATCCTTAAAGACAGAGCACAAGTAGGCTTCCTAAATATATATTTTGTATGGCATACTAAGCTTAACAGTAGCTCCTAAGATTATTATGTGGAAGAATATAAGTAAGCTTTAACACATTCTTCTTTCTTATTTATAGTGGATGCACTGATTTATGAACATCATGGGTAGATAAAGAAAATCTAACCAACTGCTAATATCTATAATAAAAAATGTTTACGGGGGCCAGGCGTGGTGGCTAATGCCTGTAATCCCAGCACTTTGGGAGGCTGAGGCGGGCAGATCATGAGGTCAGGAGATCGAGACCATCCTGGCTAACATGGTGAAACTCCGTCTCTACTCAAAAATACAAAAAAATTAGCCAGGTGTGGTGGCAGGTGCCTGTAGTCCCAGCTACTCAGGAGGCTGAGGTAGGGGAATGGTGTGAACCCAGGAGGCAGAGCTTACAGTGAGCTGAGATCGCACCATTGCACTCCAGCCTGGGCGACAGAGCAAGACTCTGTCTGAAAAAAAAAAGAAAAAAATGTTTACGAAGCAGAAGCAGCAGCAGAAGGAAAAAAAAAATCACTTGCTGACATTTCAAATCAAAAAAATTTTACATAAAAGTCTAAATTTCTGC